TAAGTGTTGGCCAGCAGCTAAGTGCTTGTCAAGGCTAGGTAGGTGGGGGGAGCTAAGAAGAGAAAGAGCCCTCAGGTGTAAAGGAAAACGGATGGGGCCAGACACTGGGGCAGGGATTTACATTTCTTTAAAAGTCATTCCAGCCCTGATTTGACTTTGCACCTGGAAGGGAGGAGGCCAGACAAGATCACTCTTGTGCAAATAAGGAAAGCTGAGCCCAGAGATCAAAGTGAGTGGCCCTGAGCCGACACCCAGGTCTTCTGTGGCCCTGCCACACCAGGCAGGGATTGGGGGATGTGGGCAACAAGGGTAACACCTTTCCTCCTGAAATCACTGGGGTGATGTCTGCCTGTCGGGGAAGAGCCTGATGAACCAGGATCACCCCGTTGGCTCCATCTGGCTCCAGCTTCTGCTGAACACTCCCTTTTCAGGTGGAGAAGTCATCGTCCTGGTCCCTCCTGCCTTCTGTCTTCCCCAGGAAAGCACTTCAGTATTTGGTAGGGCCAGGGGTGCTCCCCGAGGCCATCTAGACAGTGGCCAGGGAGGCTGCGCCGGCCAGATTGTGTCAAAGTCTGCCTGAGAGCCACGAGGATCCCTCGGCATTCTCTTCCTGCTTCTTGAGGAGCCTGCGGTCCATTTGCAGCCTGAGTGGAGAGGATGGGGCAGGGATCCCAGGTGAGGTCGAGTAAGGAAGTCGCAGTTCTGACCTGGGAATCTGCCGGGACAAGCCTGCTCTGTCTCAGCATCAAGGCGTTTGGTACCTAGAGGAGCAGGGTGCCAGGGTGTCCAGACCGGGCAAACCAGGAGCCCTAGATCCCGTCCCTGGAACTAGGTCCTCCGCCAGCTTTGCGGGCCTCCTCCGCACCAGGCTCAGGTCTCGCCCATCCCCAGCAGGAGGTCTCTCTGCCCCCCACCCTCCGGAGGGGGGTTATATGATCTTAAAGCTTCCCCAGAGGGAGGAAAGGTGGGGGCGGGGCGGCTGCTGAGGCCCAGGATATAAGGGCTGGAGGTGCTGCTTTCAGGCCTGGCCAGCCCACCATGCACGCCCACTGCCTGCCCTTCCTTCTGCACGCCTGGTGGGCCCTACTCCAGGCGGGTGCTGCGACGGTGGCCACTGCGCTCCTGCGTACGCGGGGGCAGCCCTCGTCGCCATCCCCTCTGGCGTACATGCTGAGCCTCTACCGCGACCCGCTGCCGAGGGCAGACATCATCCGCAGCCTACAGGCAGAAGGTAGGCAGTGCCGCGTGCCGCGCCCTGCTGGGCCCTCCTTCCTTCTTGGTTTTCTCCTACCCAGATGTGGCAGTGGATGGGCAGAACTGGACGTTTGCTTTTGACTTCTCCTTCCTGAGCCAACAAGAGGATCTGGCATGGGCTGAGCTCCGGCTGCAGCTGTCCAGCCCTGTGGACCTCCCCACTGAGGGCTCACTTGCCATTGAGATTTTCCACCAGCCAAAGCCCGACACAGAGCAGGCTTCAGACAGCTGCTTAGAGCGGTTTCAGATGGACCTATTCACTGTCACTTTGTCCCAGGTCACCTTTTCCTTGGGCAGCATGGTTTTGGAGGTGACCAGGCCTCTCTCCAAGTGGCTGAAGCACCCTGGGGCCCTGGAGAAGCAGATGTCCAGGGTAGCTGGAGAGTGCTGGCCGCGGCCCCCCACACCGCCTGCCACCAATGTGCTCCTTATGCTCTACTCCAACCTCTCGCAGGAGCAGAGGCAGCTGGGTGGGTCCACCTTGCTGTGGGAAGCCGAGAGCTCCTGGCGGGCCCAGGAGGGACAGCTGTCCTGGGAGTGGGGCAAGAGGCACCGTCGACATCACTTGCCAGACAGAAGTCAACTGTGTCGGAAGGTCAAGTTCCAGGTGGACTTCAACCTGATCGGATGGGGCTCCTGGATCATCTACCCCAAGCAGTACAACGCCTATCGCTGTGAGGGCGAGTGTCCTAATCCTGTTGGGGAGGAGTTTCATCCGACCAACCATGCATACATCCAGGTGGGATGCCAGGCGTGAGGGGGAGGGGAGGCGTGAATTGACACACCCTTCCTTTCCTTTACAGAGTCTGCTGAAACGTTACCAGCCCCACCGAGTCCCTTCCACTTGTTGTGCCCCAGTGAAGACCAAGCCGCTGAGCATGCTGTATGTGGATAATGGCAGAGTGCTCCTAGATCACCATAAAGACATGATCGTGGAAGAATGTGGGTGCCTCTGATGACATCCTGGAGGGAGACTGGATTTGCCTGCACTCTGGAAGGCTGGGAAACTCCTGGAAGACATGATAACCATCTAATCCAGTAAGGAGAAACAGAGAGGGGCAAAGTTGCTCTGCCCACCAGAACTGAAGAGGAGGGGCTGCCCACTCTGTAAATGAAGGGCTCAGTGGAGTCTGGCCAAGCACAGAGGCTGCTGTCAGGAAGAGGGAGGAAGAAGCCTGTGCAGGGGGCTGGCTGGATGTTCTCTTTACTGAAAAGACAGTGGCAAGGAAAAGCACAAGTGCATGAGTTCTTTACTGGATTTTTTAAAAACCTGTGAACCCCCCGAAACTGTATGTGAAAGTTGAGACATATGTGCATGTATTTTGGAGGTGGGATGAAGTCACCTATAGCTTTCATGTATTCTCCAAAGTAGTCTGTGTGTGACCTGTCCCCCTCCCCAAAGATTAAGGATCACTGTATAGATTAAAAAGAGTCCGTCAATCTCATTGCCTCAGGCTGGGTTGGGGGAGCCCCACAGCTTTCTGGCTGGCCAGTGGCAATCTACTGGCCTTGTCCAGAGGCTCACTGGAGTGGTTCTCTGCTAATGAGCTGTACAACAATAAAGCCATTGTCTAGTTCTCCTGGGCCAGCTGGTGCCTGTGAAGGCAGAGGCAGGAACTCATCCAAGAGGACCGGCCATGTTGGGTTACAGAAGACATCCCTGCGTCAGTCTGCTTCGGCAGACACAGCCTGAGTTTGTTAAAGTTGGTGACAATCCACCTCAGTCTCTCAATGTGTGCTATTAATGAGGCCTCTGAGCTTCCTATCCAGCAGTGGTGAAGGCCTTGCCCTGGGTGGCAAGATACTTGCTCTATGGTCACAGCTCAGCCACTGGAAGCTGTGCGACCTCAGGTGAGCAATTCACTGTCCAGTCTCCACTTGTAAAAGGAACGCTGGTGAATCCTAATGCATTCATATTAAATGTCTGTTGTCAGGCTCAGAAGAGCCATGAGCTTTAAGCTGTAGACTGAATAGGAAGAGCTACCTTA